AATGCTGTTAAAAAATAATCAAGTTCTTAAGGGCTAGGGGAAAAGGAGAGAAAGCAACGAGATGGAAAAGAACTATCCCTCCATTCTGAAGTCCAAATGCACTGCTATAAGGCAAAAATAAAAACCATAGAAACAGGCCGGGTGCGGTGGCTCAAGCCTGTAATCCCAACACCTTGGGAGGCCGAGGCGGGCGGATCACTCGAGGTCAGGAGTTCGAGACCAGCCTGGCCAACATGGGGAAACCCTGTCTCTACTAAAAATACAAAAACTTAGCCTGTAATCCCAGGTACTCAGGATGCTGAAGCAGGAGAATCACTTGAATCCGGGAGGCGGAGGTTGCAGTGAGCCGAGATCGCGCCACTGCACTCCAGCCTGAGCAACAGAGCGAGACTCCATCTCAAAAAAAAAAAAAAGTAGAAACGAAGATAATTTTCAATAGAAAATAAGAAAAGTGTGTTTTCTATTAAACAGCACGCATACCAGAACAAAAGTGGTCTAAAAAACAAAAATAAATAAACAGCATGTTGTAATGTACTGTGTATGGAAACATTTTTTTTTTTTTTTTGGCCTTCAAGTGTACATTTTAAGGAAAAAAAAAAAAAAACAGATGGTAAAACAGAATAGTTTCCTAAGTAGTCACATAGACATTTGTCTTCCAAAATAGATAAACCTAATTAATTCAGAATAATCTTTTCTTCAGAAACGTTTGAGTCATCAAACGTAGATAACTGTAAATCTGAGGTTATAGCTCTTGAGACTAGAATATTAACCCATGCTGAGTAATTATTATTAAAAGTTAATGTCAACAAGTATCGATTGGCAATTTGTCTCCATCCCCGACCCCTAGTTTCCCTAACCGCCAAGCCCGGGGTTGGGGAGTGGAGTGGCACAAGCTCCTGGGAAAGACAGGCTAACCTCCCTCCCTGCACCCGCGGCGGCAAGGCCGGAACTCCTGGGTCCCTAGAGACGTGTGGCCCCGCCCCCGCAGCGTCGCTCCGACACGACGGCCGCCGCGTCTCCATGGAAACGGCCCAGGCATCCACCCAGCCGAGAGCACGATGGCTACTGGGGAGCTCGGGGACTTGGGTGGCTACTACTTCAGGTTCTTGCCTCAGAAAACCTTCCAGTCTCTGAGCTCTAAGGAGATCACCAGCCGGCTCCGCCAGTGGTGAGGAACCGAGGCACAGGGAGAGAAGAGGCCCAGATGATTTCTTTTTCCTCCTCTGCCCCAGGTCCATGCTGGGCAGAATCAAGGCGCAGGCGTTCGGCTTTGACCAGACCTTTCAGTCCTATCGGAAGGATGATTTCGTTATGGTTAGTATGGGGGTCGGAGAGTTCCCTGGGTCTCTAACTTATTCCCCTCAAATTTGTATTTTAGGCTTTTTTCAAAGACCCAAATGTTATTCCCAATTTGAAGTTACTTTCAGATTCTTCTGGACAATGGATCATATTAGGTAAATAAAATTTTCATCTTTTCAGATACTATATCTCCATTCTTTATAAAATATCTTTTTTCAGGAACTGAAGTGAAAAAAATTGAAGCTATAAATGTTCCTTGCACACAGCTTTCAATGTCATTTTTTCATCGGTTATATGATGAAGATATTGTACGAGACAGTGGACATATTGTTAAATGTTTAGATTCTTTTTGTGATCCATTTCTCATTTCTGATGAGTTACGAAGAGTAAGTACAGAATTTTAAAATTTCGCAGTGGAATGTTACATTAAGATGAATTTTATCGTCTTAGGTTTTGCTAGTGGAAGACTCAGAAAAATATGAAATATTCAGCCAACCAGATAGAGAAGAGTTCCTGTTTTGTCTTTTCAAACATCTTTGCCTTGGTGGAGCCCTTTGTCAATATGAGGATGTGATTAGCCCATATCTGGAAACAACAAAGCTTATCTATAAGGATCTGGTGAGGTAATGTTGCTAGATCACAATATGTAAATCTCATGTTAAAAGCACCTTTTCTTCCTTTTTTTAGTGTTCGAAAGAATCCTCAAACCAAGAAAATACAGATTACCTCTTCTGTCTTTAAAGTTTCAGCTTATGTAAGTGTGAGAGAACTTTTGCAACCAAAGAAAAATAATAATAATTTAGGTTTGTCTTTTTCAGGATTCTGCTGGTATGTGCTATCCTTCAGCAAAGAATCATGAACAGACATTTTCTTACTTTATTGTGGATCCTATCAGGCGTCACCTTCATGTTTTATACCACTGTTATGGTGTGGGAGACATGTCTTAATGTTCTTTCAGATTATGTACCTCTACTATTTTGTATTTATCATTTTTCTATCTTAATACTAACTTATAGATAAACATATACTTTGCAAATTAATTCAAGAAAAATGTAAGGAGCCTACTTAGAGCAGAAGAAAGCAAACACCAAGATGCCTTTTTAAAAATTTGTGTGGAATACTAACCGGGGATCAAATTTCATCCATAATAAAATCTATACCAAAAAAGTTGTGGAATTTTTACAGAAAGTTACAAGGAATTAGAAATCTAGTTCATATTTGTTGCATTGTGATTCAAGTGAATCCTCAATTTTCCATGTATTTTAATTTATAAGCTAATTAATTATGGATTGAAAATGTAGCAGAAAACTAAACATGTCTACCACTGATCATTAATATGAATTGTTAGTTTATTTAACTTGTTTCATTTAATTACATTTCTTCATTGCACAAGCGTTTACATCTGTAAAGCTAGGCAAAGCATAACAATTCTTTTGCTTCATTTGTTCCACTTATAAGCCTCAGTAAAGAAGTAACGTTCTGGGGCCTGGCACGGTGGCTCACGCCTGTAATCTCAGCACTTTGGGAGGCCAAGGCGGGCGGATCACGAGGTCAAGAGATCGAGACCATCCTGGCCAACATGGTGAAACCCCGTCTCTACCAAAAGTACAAAAATTAGCTGGCTGTGGTGGTGTGTGCCTGTAGTCCCAGCTACTCAGGAGGCTGAGGCAAGAGAATCACTTGAACCCGGGAAGTGAGGTTGCAGTGAGCCGAGGCTGTGCCACTGTACTCTAGCTCTGGCAACAGAGCAAGACTCCGTCTCAGAAAAAAAAAAGGTTCTGAAAGTGGTTGTAAACTCTTGTATCACATAATAAATTAAAACTGCAGCTGTCCCACGGCTAATACAAGAGCTACATGTAAACAGAGAAAGTTGCCTGATGGCATTAGTAAGTCGTTCAAAGAGTGAGAAGCAGGTTATCTTAGTACTGTTCCTTATTTCATTCATAGAATGAATGTATAACCTAGATTGTTTTTGGTTTATTTTGATGGCAAAAATCATTGACATATATCCCATGGGTCATGGGAAGCCTGTAAGAAATGTTGAGGTTTGAGGAGGAGCAAGTTTGAAAGATGTGTTTCTGTGTTGTGGGATAAAGACGATAATCTTGGACTTGAACCTGGATTTGAATCTGGAATGCAGCTGGCAATTTGGGTATAGAGCTCAGGAGAAAGAGTATGTTTTACTTCTAATACCTAACACAATGACTTGGCATATTAAATGTTTATTGAATGAATAACTACTTTCTAGATATCCTCATAATACCCATAGATTTTTTTAAATTACATAAAAACATAAAATCAAGAACTGAAATGTCTGTTTGCTACCAGCTTTGC